CATCGTGTGGTGTGAATGTGTGTGTTTCTGTACAGGTGAGGCTGTGTGTTTTCTCAGGAGAGATTTCCCACTTATACAACCCAATCACCAGTGTCCACTTCTAACAATAAAATCCACCCCCGCTCTACTCTCTCTGTACAGTGACTCCTCCACCCTCACCAGAGCCATCCCCGGGTCTGCCTTATTATCCCCACTGCTCAGGTGGAGAAACTGAAGGGCCAAGGGAGTGGCCCCAGCTCCCGAGTTCCTGAATGAAAAAGTGAAAACACGAACCCAGGAGTGTGGGCCAGTGCTGACGCTGACATGGCACTTAGTCATGGGGTGTTCACCACCACACAGGGAGTCCAACATTCATGTATAAGCCCTAAAGCACCGAGCCCAAAAGGCCCCAGACACTGCCCATCATCATAAAGTGGGCTCCGTGGTCACACAACCCAAGGCAGTTATAGGCTCATCTCCCCACAGACAGGCATAGTCATCAGTGTGTCAAAAGCACAAAGATCCCCAGGTGTTTGGCTCAGCTCACCAATCCTTTTTTTTTTTTTTTTTTAACTTTTAAGTTCAGGGGTACATGGGCAGGATGTGCAGGTTTGCTACATATATAAATGTGTGTCATGAGAGTTTGTTGTACAGATTATTGCATCACCCATATATTGAGCCTAATATCAGTTATTTTTCCTGATCCTCCCCCTCCTCCCACCTCCCACCCTCCAGTAGGCCCCACGCTCACAAATTCTAAGAGGAGTGGGGGACCACAAAGGCCAGTGTGGCCCACTTCAGTTGTGAAGTTAATTTGCTCAGCAACTGGCCAAAGTCTATAAGGATGGGTGATGTATTTTAGTAGATTTAGTAATACTATCTTCCCAAGCCCTAAAATGCTCAAATCCTGCCAGCCAAAAATGGTGAGGAGGGACAGATAGGAACTCTGTGTGGCACTTGGTTATTAGCCTGGCTTCCATCCCTTAGTGGCAACTCTCTTGTATATGTGGGTTAAAGACCCTCAGCCTCAAGCCAAGCCTCCTCCATGAGGAGCCATCTCACTATTGACCGGCTAGTGCCGGGTATGGCCACCAGCCCAACTGAAACAAAATGTAGGGCACTGACCTTAACTCTGTGTTCTTCTAGCTCCCTATGAGGACACTGTACACGACATCGCTAATGAGGACGCTGTATATGACATTGCTACTGAGGACGCCATATATGACATCGCTAACGAGGACGCCGTCCAGGGCATCGCAAAGGAGGACGCCGCCCAGGGCATCGCTAACGAGGAAGCCGTCCACGACATCGCTAACGAGGATGCCGCCCACGTAATCGCTAACGAGGACGCCGCCCAGAGCATCGCTAACGAGGACGCGGTCCACGACATCGCTAACGAGGATGCCACCCAGGGCATCGTTAATGAGGACGCCGCCCACAATATCGCTAATGAGGACGCCGCCCACGGCGTCGCTAACGAGGTCGCCGCCCAGGGCGTCGCTAACGAGGACGCCGTCCACTGCATCGCTAACGAGGTCGCCGCCCAGGGCGTCCTTAAAGAGGACGCCGCCCAGGACATCGCAAACGAGGACGCCGCCCAGGGCATCGCTAACGAGGACGCCGCCCACGGCATCGCAAACGAGGACGCAGCCCAGGACATCGCAAACGAGGACGCCGCCCAGGACATCGCAAACGAGGACGCCGCCCAGGGCATCTCTAAGGAGGACGCCGTCCAGGGCATCGCGAACGAGGATGCCGCCCAGGGCATCGCTAAGGAGGACCCCGTCCAGGGCGTCGCTAACGAGGACCCCGTCCAGGGCGTCAATAACGAGGACGCCGTCCAGGGCATCGCTAAGGAGGACCCCGTCCAGGGCGTCGCTAACGAGGACCCCGTCCAGGGCGTCGCTAACGAGGACGCCGTCCAGGGCATCGCTAACGAGGACGCCGTCCACGGCGTCGCTAAAGAGGTCGCCGCCCACGGCGTCGCTAACGAGGATGCCGCCCACGCGATCGCTAAGCCGGACGCCGCCCGCGGCATCGCTAACGAGGTTGCCGCCCAGGGCATCGCTACCGAGGACGTCGCCGACGGCATCGCTAACGAGGACGCCGCCCACGGCGTCGCTAACGAGGTCGCCGCCCAGGGCGTCGCTAACGAGGACGCCGTCGAGGGCGTCGCTAACGAGGACGCCGCCCAGGGCGTCGCTAAAGAGGTCACCGCCCACGGCGTCGCTAACGAGGACGCCGTCCAGGGTGTCGTTAACGAGGACGCCCTCCACGGCGTCACGAGGTCACCGCGCAGGGCATCGCTAACGAGGTCGCCATCCACAGCATCGCTATCGAGGACACCACACCGTCCAGGGCGTGGCTAACGAGGTCGCTGCCCAGGGCATCGCTACCGAGGATGTCGCCGACGGCATCGCTGAGGACGCCGCCCATGGCATCACTAACAAGGAGGCCGCCCAGGCCATCGCTAAGCAGGATGCCGCCCACGGCATCACTAACGAGGACGCCGTCCAGGGCGTCGCTAACGAGGTCGCCGCCCAGGGCGTCGCTAACGAGGACGCCGCCCACGGCGTCGCTAACGAGGTCGCCGCCCACGGCGTCGCTAACGAGGACGCCGCCCAGGGCGTCGCTAACGAGGTCGCCGCCCAGGGCGTCGCTAACGAGGACGCCGCCCAGGGCGTCGCTAACGAGGACGCCGTCCAGGGCGTCGCTAACGAGGTCGAAGTCCAGGGCATCGCACACAAGGACGCCATCCAGGGCATCGCTAACGAGGATGCCGCCCACGGCATCGCTAACGAGGTCGCCGCCCACGGCATCGCAAACGAGGACGCTGCCCAGGGCATCGCGAACGAGGACGCCGCCCAGGGCATCGCTAACGAGGTCGCCGCCCACGGCATCTCTAAGGAGGACACCGTCCAGGGCATCGCGAACGAGGACGCCGCCCAGGGCATCGCTAAAGAGAACCCCGTCCAGGGCGTCGCTAACGAGGACCCTGTCCAGGGCGTCGCTAACGAGGTTGAAGTCCAGGGCGTCGCACACGAGGACGCCGTCCAGGGCATCGCTAACGAGGACGCCGCCCACGGCATCGCGAACGAGGTCGCTGCCCAGGGCATCGCGAACGAGGACGCCGCCCAGGACATCGCAAAGGAGGATGCCGCCCAGGACATCGCAAACGAGGACGCCGCCCAGGGCATCTCTAAGGAGGACGCCGTCCAGGGCATCGCGAACGAGGACGCCGCCCAGGGCATCGCTAAGGAGGACCCCGTCCAGGGCGTCGCTAACGAGGACGCCGTCCAGGGCGTCGCTAACGAGGTTGAAGTCCAGGGCGTCGCACACGAGGACGCCGTCCAGGGCATCGCTAACGAGGACGCCGCCCACGGCATCACTAACGAGGTCGCCGCCCACGGCATCGCGAACGAGGACGCCGCCCAGGGCATAGCACATGAGGATGCCGTCCAGGGCATCGCTAACGAGGACGCCGTCCACGGCGTCGCTAAAGAGGTCGCCGCCCACGGCGTCGCTAACGAGGATGCCGCCCACGCGATCGCTAAGCCGGATGCCGCCCACGGCATCGCTAACGAGGTCGCCACCCAGGGCATCGCTACCGAGGATGTCGCCGACGGCATCGCTAATGAGGACGCCGCCCACGGCGTCGCTAAAGAGGTCACCGCCCACGGCGTCGCTAACGAGGACGCCGTCCAGGGCGTCGTTAACGAGGACGCCCTCCACGGCGTCGTCGCTAACGAGGATGCCGCCCAAGCGATCGCTAAGCCGGACGCCGCCCATGGCATCGCTAACGAGGTCGCCGCCCACGGCATCGCGAACGAGGACGCCGCCCAGGGCATCGCTAACGAGGTCGCCGCCCACGGCATCTCTAAGGAGGACGCTGTCCAGGGCATCGCGAACGAGGACGCCGCCCAGGGCATCGCGAACGAGGACGCCGCCCAGGGCATCGCACACGAGGACGCCGTCCAGGGCATCGCTAACGAGGACGCCGTCCACGGCGTCGCTAAAGAGGTCGCCGCCCACGGCGTCGCTAACAAGGATGCCGCCCACGCGATCGCTAAGCCGGACGCCGCCCGCGGCATCGCTAACGAGGTTGCCGCCCAGGGCATCGCTACCGAGGATGTCGCCGACGGCATCGCTAACAAGGACGCCGTCCACGGCGTCGCTAACGAGGTCGCCGCCCACGGCGTCGCTAACGAGGATGCCGCCCACGCGATCGCTAAGCCGGATGCCGCCCACGGCATCGCTAACGAGGTCGCCACCCAGGGCATCGCTACCGAGGATGTCGCCGACGGCATCGCTAACGAGGACGCCGCCCACGGCGTCGCTAACGAGGTCGCCGCCCACGGCGTCGCTATCGAGGACGCCGTCCAGGGCGTCGCTAACGAGGACGCCGTCCACGGCGTCGCTAACGAGGACGCCGCCCAGGGCGTCGCTAAAGAGGTCACCGCCCACGGCGTCGCTAACGAGGACGCCGTCCAGGGCGTCGTTAATGAGGACGCCCTCCACAGCGTCTTCGCTAACGAGGATGCCGCCCAAGCGATCGCTAAGCCGGACGCCGCCCATGGCATCGCTAACGAGGTCGCCGCCCACGGCATCGGGAACGAGGACGCTGCCCAGGGCATCGCGAACGAGGACGCCGCCCAGGGCATCGCTAACGAGGTCGCCGCCCACGGCATCTCTAAGGAGGACGCCGTCCAGGGCATCGCGAACGAGGACGCCGCCCAGGGCATCGCGAACGAGGACGCCGCCCAGGGCATCGCACACGAGGACGCCGTCCAGGGCATTGCTAACGAGGACGCCGTCCACGGCGTCGCTAAAGAGGTCGCCGCCCACGGCGTCGCTAACGAGGACCCTGTCCAGGGCGTCGCTAACGAGGACGTCGTCCAGGGCGTCGCTAACGAGGTTGAAGTCCAGGGCATCGCACACGAGGACGCCGTCCAGGGCATCGCTAACGAGGACGCCGCCCACGGCATCGCTAACGAGGTCGCCGCCCACGGCGTCGCGAACGAGGACGCCGCCCAGGGCGTCGCTAACGAGGACGCCGCCCAGGGCGTCGCTAACGAGGACGCCGTCCACGGCGTCGCTAACGAGGACGCCGCCCAGGGCGTCGCTAAAGAGGTCACCGCCCACGGCGTCACTAACGAGGACGCCGTCCAGGGCGTCGTTAACCAGGAGGCCCTCCATGGCGTCGTCGCTAACGAGGATGCCGCCCAAGCGATCGCTAAGCCGGACAGCGCCCATGGCATCGCTAACGAGGTCGCCGCCCAGGGCATCGCTAACGAGGTCGCCGTCCACAGCATCGCTATCGAGGACACCACACCGTCCAGGGCGTGGCTAACGAGGTCGCTGCCCAGGGCATCGCTACCGAGGATGTCGCCGACGGCATCGCTGAGGACGCCGCCCATGGCATCACTAACGAGGAGGCCGCCCAGGCCATCGCTAAGCAGGATGCCGCCCACAGCATCACTAACGAGGATGCCGTCCAGGGCGTCGCTAACGAGGACGCCGCCCACGGCGTCGCTAACGAGGACGCCGCCCAGGGCATCGCTAACGAGGTCGCCACCCATGGCATCTCTAAGGAGGACGCCGTCCAGGGCATCGCGAACGAGGACGCCGCCCAGGGCATCGCGAACGAGGACGCCGCCCAGGGCATCGCACACGAGGACGCCGTCCAGGGCATTGCTAACGAGGACGCCGTCCACGGCGTCGCTAAAGAGGTTGCCGCCCACGGCGTCGCTAACGAGGACCCACGAGGACGCCGTCCACGGCATCGCTAAAGAGGTCGCCGCCCACGGCGTCGCTAACGAGGATGCCGCCCACGCGATCGCTAAGCCGGACGCCGCCCGCGGCATCGCTAACGAGGTCGCCACCCAGGGCATCGCTACCCAGGATGTCGCCGACGGCATCGCTAACGAGGACGCCGCCCACGGCGTCGCTAACGAGGTCGCCGCCCACGGCATCGCTAACGAGGTCGCCGTCCACTGCGTCGCTATCGAGGACGCCGCCCAGGGCGTCGCTAAAGAGGTCACCGCCCACGGCGTCGCTAACGAGGACGCCGTCCAGGGCGTCGTTAACGAGTACGCCCTCCACAGCGTCGTCGCTAACGAGGATGCCGCCCAAGCAATCGCTAAGCCGGACGCCGCCCATGGCATCGCTAACGAGGTCGCCGCCCACAGCATCGCGAACGAGGACGCTGCCCAGGGCATCGCGAACGAGGACGCCGCCCAGGGCATCGCTAACGAGGTCGCCGCCCACGGCATCTCTAAGGAGGACGCCGTCCAGGGCATCGCGAACGAGGACGCCGCCCAGGGCATCGCGAACGAGGACGCCGCCCAGGGCATCGCACACGAGGACGCCGTCCAGGGCATTGCTAACGAGGACGCCGTCCACGGCGTCGCTAAAGAGGTCGCCGCCCACGGCGTCGCTAACGAGGACCCCGTCCAGGGCGTCGCTAACGAGGACGCCGTCCAGGGCGTCGCTAACGAGGTTGAAGTCCAGGGCGTCGCACACGAGGACGCCGTCCAGGGCATCGCTAACGAGGACGCCGCCCACGGCATCACTAACGAGGTCGCCGCCCACGGCATCGCGAACGAGGACGCCGCCCAGGGCATCGCGAACGAGGACGCCGCCCAGGGCATCGCACACGAGGACGCCGTCCAGGGCATCGCTAACGAGGACGCCGTCCACAGCGTCGCTAAAGAGGTCGCCGCCCATGGCGTCGCTAACGAGGATGCCGCCCACGCGATCGCTAAGCCGGACGCCGCCCGCGGCATCGCTAACGAGGTTGCCGCCCAGGGCATCGCTACCGAGGATGTCGCCGACGGCATCGCTAACGAGGACGCCGCCCACGGCGTCGCTAACGAGGTCGCCGCCCACGGCATCTCTAAGGAGGACGCCGTCCAGGGCATCGCGAACGAGGACGCCGCCCAGGGCATCGCTAAGGAGGACCCCATCCAGGGCGTCGCTAACGAGGTTGAAGTCCAGGGCGTCGCACACGAGGACGCCGTCCAGGGCATCGCTAACGAGGACGCCGCCCACGGCATCGCCAACGAGGACGCTGCCCAGGGCATCGCGAACGAGGACGCCGCCCAGGACATCGCAAACGAGGACGCCGCCCAGGGCATCGCTAAGGAGGACCCCGTCCAGGGCGTCGCTAACGAGGACCCCGTCCAGGGCGTCGCTAACGAGGACGCCGTCCAGGGCGTCGCTAACGAGGTTGAAGTCCAGGGCGTCGCACACGAGGACGCCGTCCAGGGCATCGCTAACGAGGACGCCGCCCACGGCATCGCTAACGAGGTCGCCGCCCACGGCATCGCGAACGAGGACGCCGCCCAGGGCATCGCGAACGAGGACGCCGCCCAGGGCATTGCACACGAGGACGCCGTCCAGGGCATCGCTAACGAGGACGCCGTCCACGGCGTCGCTAAAGAGGTCGCCGCCCACGGCGTCGCTAACGAGGATGCCGCCCACGCGATCGCTAAGCCGGACGCCGCCCGCGGCATCGCTAACGAGGTCGCCGCCCAGGGCATCGCTACCGAGGATGTCGCCGACGGCATCGCTAACGAGGACGCCGCCCACGGCGTCGCTAACGAGGATGCCGCCCAAGCGATCGCTAAGCCGGACGCCGCCCATGGCATCGCTAATGAGGTCGCCGCCCAGGGCATCGCTAACGAGGTCGCCGTCCACAGCATCGCTATCGAGGACACCACACCGTCCAGGGCGTGGCTAACGAAGTCGCTGCCCAGGGCATTGCTACCGAGGATGTCGCCGACGGCATCGCTGAGGACGCCGTCCAGGGCATCACTAACGAGGAGGCCGCCCAGGCCATCGCTAAGCAGGACGCCGCCCACGGCATCACTAACGA